CATATACATATACATATACATATATATTTTTTTGAGACAGGATCTTGCTCTGTTGCCCAGGCTGGAGAGCAGTGGCATGATCTCAGCTCACTGTAACCTCTGCCTCCCAGTTTCGAGTGATTCTTTTGCCTTAGCCTCTAGAGTAGCTGGGACTACAGGCACATGCCACCATGCCCGGCTAATTTTTGTATTTTTAGTAGAGACGGGATTTTGCCATGTTGGCCAGGCTGGTCTTGAACTCCTGACCTCAAATGATCCCCCTTCCTCAGCCTCCCAAAGTGCTGGGATTACAGGCATGAGCCACCGTGCCCGGCTGGCAACTATCTTTTATTATAATTCTGTGAGTTCTTCTCAGCAGACCTGGCCTTTCAGGAGTGGTAGGAATCAGGCTGGGGATAAGGATTCTGAAGGACCTTATTCCTGCAGGGGGCCCAGAACTGGAATCAGAGGAGGAGGCCTCCTAGATTGGACAGTGGGCAAAGTCCTCCCAGCCCCCAGGGTCCTGGCTCCCTTCCCTGTAGCCTGCTTCTGGCTGACAACAGAAGCAGGGCCCCAAGGTTAGGCAAACAAGCTAGTGATAAGGCACTTCCAGGTTGGGCCTTGCATTCAAGGCCCACCCAGCTCTGGGGCTGGCTTCCTGGCTTAGCAAAAGCCCTAGTCTTTTGTGCACACAAGAGCGGGCACCAATGGGGACACCTGCTGATTGTGCACCTGGGGCCTTGGTGCCCTGGTACAGCCTGAGTTAATGACCTTGTTTATCCACTTGAGTCATCTGATAAGGGGCAGCTGAGTGAGCGGCAGGTGGCCCTGTGCCCTGCACCGGCCACTTCATTGACTGAGGTGATATCAGTGCCACGTGGGGTTCCCAATGCCCCCTCCCCCACCACTTCCCCACCATTCCTGCCAGGGGCAATGTCTGTGTGTTTTTTTCAATGAACATGACTTCTGGAGTCAAGGTTGTTGGGCCATTCCCCCCGTTCCACTCACTGGGAATATAAATAGCACCCACAGCGCAGAACACAGAGCCAGAGAGCTGGAAGTGAGAGCAGATCCCTAACCATGAGCACCAGCCAACCAGGGGCCTGCCCATGCCAGGGAGCTGCAAGCCGCCCCGCCATTCTCTACGCACTTCTGAGCTCCAGCCTCAAGGCTGTCCCCCGACCCCGTAGCCGCTGCCTATGTAGGCAGCACCGGCCCGTCCAGCTATGTGCACCTCATCGCACCTGCCGGGAGGCCTTGGATGTTCTGGCCAAGACAGTGGCCTTCCTCAGGAACCTGCCATCCTTCTGGCAGCTGCCTCCCCAGGACCAGCGGCGGCTGCTGCAGGGTTGCTGGGGCCCCCTCTTCCTGCTTGGGTTGGCCCAAGATGCTGTGACCTTTGAGGTGGCTGAGGCCCCGGTGCCCAGCATACTCAAGAAGATTCTGCTGGAGGAGCCCAGCAGCAGTGGAGGCAGTGGCCAACTGCCAGACAGACCCCAGCCCTCCCTGGCTGCGGTGCAGTGGCTTCAATGCTGTCTGGAGTCCTTCTGGAGCCTGGAGCTTAGCCCCAAGGAATATGCCTGCCTGAAAGGGACCATCCTCTTCAACCCCGGTGAGCTCCCAGACACTCCTGGGTGGGGGGCAGTCCTATTAATATTATTATTCCCGTTTTACAGATAAAGAAACTGAAGCCCAGAGATTAAGTGACTTGCCCAAGGTCACCCAGCTAATAAGTGACAGTGCTGGGATTCATACCCAGGAAGCCTAATTCTTAACCATTACTCCACACTGCCTCTTCATAAATGGATGGATGAATACATTGAAAATTGATAAATAAATTACCTCCTCTAAAGGAGGAGGTAGTAGTGGGACCTCAAAGGCCGAGCAAAGGAGGCAGAGGGGTGTCTCTGATGGCCCAGATCTTGGGCCAGTCTTGTCCTTTGGTGGCTGGGAGTAGGGTGCTCACCAGCCCTCTTCTCCCTCTCTGCCCACAGATGTGCCAGGCCTCCAAGCCGCCTCCCACATTGGGCACCTGCAGCAGGAGGCTCACTGGGTGCTGTGTGAAGTCCTGGAACCCTGGTGCCCAGCAGCCCAAGGCCGCCTGACCCGTGTCCTCCTCACGGCCTCCACCCTCAAGTCCATTCCGACCAGCCTGCTTGGGGACCTCTTCTTTCGCCCTATCATTGGAGATGTTGACATCGCTGGCCTTCTTGGGGACATGCTTTTGCTCAGGTGACCTGTTCCAGCCCAGGCAGAGATCAGGTGGGCAGAGGCTGGCAGTGCTGATTCAGCCTGGCCATCCCCAGAGGTGACCCAATGCTCCTGGAGGGGGCAAGCCTGTATAGACAGCACTTGGCTCCTTAGGAACAGCTCTTCACTCAGCCACACCCCACATTGGACTTCCTTGGTTTGGACACAGTGTTCCAGCTGCCTGGGAGGCTTTTGGTGGTCCCCACAGCCTCTGGGCCAAGACTCCTGTCCCTTCTTGGGATGAGAATGAAAGCTTAGGCTGCTTATTGGACCAGAAGTCCTATCGACTTTATACAGAACTGAATTAAGTTATTGATTTTTGTAATAAAAGGTATGAAACACTTGGAGCCTGATACTGTCATTTGTGCATATGG